GACAGCTAAACACTGGGTACTCGTGGACATAAAGGTGGGAACAATAAATGCTACGGATTCCAAAAACGGGGAAGGAGGCAGGGGAAAGGGGTTGAAAAATTACCTGTGGGGTACTATGTTCACTACTTGGGCAACGGGATCATTAGAAACCCAAACCTTAGCACCATGCAGTATATCCATGTAATAAACCGGCACACATACCCCCCGAATTTAAATTAAAAAAAAATTACATTAAAAGATAGGAGTACCTCCTTTACACCACCTGAATTATCATGGCACATAAATCTCACACCCTATTTGCCAAGGCCATTCGTTCCTAGCTGTTTTACAGGTAGGTTAGCTTTCTCAATGCAAGTCTGTGGGACGGATGGAGAAAAATTCCCCGAGCCCTTTGATCCTGCCCCAGCTGGGCCCCGCCGCGCTGAGCCTTGGGCGCGCCCCCTGCTGCCCGCGGCCGGAGCCGTTCGCCACACCCCCGTGTTTATGTCGGTCCACGGGGGTTGCCTGTCCCTTTAATTGGCATGTACCAAGTCCTTCCAGGTCACATTTCCTCCCTACGTCCCAGCCGTTTGGACTCACTGGCCAAAAGTCCAAGAGGACGGAATGTGGAGACAGTGTTGTATTTTTGCGGGGAGTTCTAGGCCGACCGGGAGCGAGAGAACGCTCGGGGGCGAAGCGCGCCATTGCGGCCCTCCCCGCCGCCTGCGGTAGTCCAGTCCCAAGATGGCGGCCACCATGAAGAAGGCGGTGAGTGGGGAGCTCGGGGCTCTGGATGCTCGGGCGGCGCCGGATCTCGGCCGCTGGGGCCCGGGCGCGGGATGCTGGGGGTGCGCAGCTCCGAAGCCCGGCGTGGGACCCGAGGCCGAGGCCGAGGCCCTGAGAGCGGTCCCGCGGCAAGGCCTGCTCGCGCCTGGCGCCCTGAGCGTTTTCCTAGGCACCTGGCCAGCCGAGGCGGGGCGCCGGGGCTGGGGCCGGGAGCCTCGAAGGACGCAGGTCCGCCTCCCGCGATGCCGAGGGTGCCCCCGGGGAGTCTGAGGAACCTGCAGCCCCGGCCTCGCCCCTGAGGTGTGGGAAGCCGAAGGTCCCGTTGAGTGTGGTTGGCCTTGACTCGGGCGTTGCACCGGCATGATCGCATTAGCCTCACTGGTTATGGGTAGCTGCTGCTGGGAGCGTGGTTACGGGTGAGGAAACTGAGGCCCAGAGATGGGGAGTCACCTGCCCGAGGTTACGCAGCTCATAACGGGGACAGCAGGTTCCTGCATCCCCAGATTAGCAGGCCCCAGAGACCCTGTGTCCAACCTGGAGCTGCCCATTTCCACGCTTGATGCCCCTGAGTCCTTCAGGCTAAAACCAGTATTTATTGAGAATGGAAGATGTGCCGGGCCCAGCAGCCGGCCGTTTATCTGTTATCCTCCCCGCAACTCAGCAAGTGCAATGGGTTCCTCTCCACTTTGCAGGTAGAGAAACTTAGACACAGAGCAGTTAGAGGCCCTAAAGTGACTCAGCTAGTAAGAAGCAGAGCTGGAGTTCAAACTCAGGTTTGTTTTTGTTTTTCTCAAAGCACGCCTGTAAATTTTACAAAAACTTAAACACTTCTTTCAGGCTGCAGAAGATGTCAATGTTACTTTCGAAGATCAACAAAAGATAAACAAATTTGCACGGAATACAAGTAGAATCACAGAGCTGAAGGAAGAAATAGAAGTAAAAAAGGTATTGAAAATAATTATTAGAAGAATAAAATTAGTACATTTTCTTTGCCATTTTGCATTTATAGAAACAACTCCAAAACCTAGAAGATGCTTGTGATGACATCATGCTTGCAGATGATGATTGCTTAATGATACCTTATCAAATTGGTGATGTCTTCATTAGCCATTCTCAAGAAGAAACGCAAGAAATGTTAGAAGAAGCAAAGGTATGTTAAAGGTTAATTCTGAAATTAGAATTAATAGAATTAATTTAAAATATTTTTTTTCCAGAAAAATTTGCAAGAAGAAATTGACGCCTTAGAATCCAGAGTGGAATCAATTCAGCGAGTGTTAGCAGATTTGAAAGTTCAGTTGTATGCAAAATTCGGGAGCAACATAAACCTTGAAGCTGATGAAAGTTAAACATTTTATAATACTTTTTTTATTTGTTTAATAAACTTGAATATTGTTTAAAATGATAATTTTCCTTCTTCAAATGACATGGAAAGCAAAACTTTCTTTTTTAAAAATTTTCATTTATTTAATGGAAACTTGCCCATTTTCACATGTCTGCTTATTTATTTTATATTTTTAAAAGAAGACAGTATTCACCTATGTATTTTGCATAACGATTATATCAAGTCTAGGGGCTTCATGTCATGTTATTAAAATCAGTTAAGCAATCTTTTATGTTTCTATATTATTTAGAATATTTGTTGTTGCAATTTTCACATAAGAAAATTTAACAGTTGTGTCATGTTGTTTCTGTCTGATTTTAATTGCTGTCTAATGACGGGGAAAGCACGATGAAAAGATGTACAATCCTGCATCCTTGCTTATTTCACAACTAAAGCTTTGTCATAGACTTCAAAATATATATGTATATATTTTATTTAAATATATGTTACATATTATATTTAAACATACATATTTAACATTTTTTACATATCTATCAATATCAGAGATTTGGGTAAAAGAATGGGTAATGTTTAAACATGTGGAGGCATGTGGAGCTTTATACAAACAGGGCAGAACCACAGAAGAACGTTTTAGAAACCAAGAGATGTGCAGAAAGAAATGTTTAGTGTTTTTTCGTTTTAAATTTTAGATTTTATTTTAGTGCTTTGTAATTAATTGGGGTTTATATTGATAAAGATGTGGAAGTTAAACAGCTATGTATGTAAAAGTAAGGCTTATTTCTTAAATAAAGGATGCATTTCTTCCCACTCCCCCACAAAAGACAAACATTTTGGGATTTGGGAGACC